CAGCCGGCTTGAGGCACAGGGGATGTGGCCTCCTCCCACACACTTACCTCCCTGACTACATCTTAGGCTGACATCCAGATTAACTCATATTCCCTACAGGGAGCTGCACGGCCAGAAGCTGCTGGTTGCAGAAGCCACCAGCTGGTTGTACAAGCACCGCTCCCCTGGTTGTGGGTGACAGATGAGATGCACTCACGTGAACACACATGCATGTGCACACACACATGCACACAGACGCACACACAAACACACACAGGCATACACACGCACACGCACATCCACACACACACATGCGCACACACACGCACACGCCTGCACTCACACACCCCCGTCGGCCCCAAGCAGGAAGGCGCCCCCGGCACACCAGCCCCTCTCAGCGCCCCCAGCGGGCCCGGCGCCTGGAGGGTTAAGGCGGGCGCGTCCCGCGGGTGGGCGGGGGGGGGGGGACGGGACCGGTGCCGGGAGCTCCGCTGCCCTGGCGTCCCCTGGGTCCAGGCCCAGTCGCTCCTTGGGCCTCTCTCGCGGGGCCGCCTCCGCCTCCTCCTTGCCGAGACGGGCGTGGGGCACGGGGTCGCCGCCCGGCGGGGAGCTCATCCGGCGGCGCAGACGCCCCGCGGCTCCGGGGAGGGACTTGGCCTGGGCCCCGGCCCCGCGCTCCTCTGGGGAGGAGCCGAGAGGCTGCAGCTGGCGGCGGCGGCCCCGGGCGGGAGGGGGTCCCAGGAAGCGGCCAGGCCGGAGCCCCCCACTCGGCCGCAGCTGCTGGCCTGGCCAGAACCGAGCGCGCCCTCCCGGTCTCCGCCGCTTCCCTCTGCAAACCGCGGGCAGGAGGAGCCCTCTCCTTAGCGGGCCCGGAGCTCAGAGGCGTCGCGGGGCGCGGCCGAGGGGAGGAGGAAGGAGAGCGGGAGCGCAGCCGGCCCGGGCCCAGCCGTGACTCGTGGGGCGGCGGCTCCGCCAATCTGTGGGCGCTGACGCGGGGGGCGGCTCCGCGGCGCTCGATATCTGCCCGCCCGGGACGCGGGGCGCCGAGAGGCTCGGCCAGGCGGGAGCTGCGCTCGGGGCGGCCGCTGCACCTGCCCGGGACCCCGCCGGCCGCTCCCCGCGCCCACCCCTTCCGCCCTTCGCCCCCCCCTTCCCCCCAGCCCCGGTCTCCCGGGCGCGGCGTGAGAGCAGAGCCCGGCCCGGAGGAGCCGCCCCTTCCCCGCCCGCCCGCCCGGCGCCTGGAGAGGAGCGCGCTGAGGATCGGGACGCCTGCGGCCGCCGCCACCGCCCAGGCCCGTCGCGCCCCGGCCGGGATGGACCCACACGCCCGATGAGCCCCGCGCCGGCGGCTGCGAGCGCCGAGCCTCCCCCTGCTGCGGCCCCAGCCGCCCCCCGCGCGCCCGGCTCCGCGGACCAGGACCCCTGGGCTCCCCGGCTGAGGGCGCGGCCGCTCCGGAGAGGCCGAGCGGGGACGGGCCCGAGATGGCGCGGGGACCCAGCGCTCCGGCGGCGGGCGCCCTGCACGCGGCCCGGGCCCGGGGACAGCCCCGGAGCTGGTAGCCGCCCGGCACCGATGGACCTTGACCCGCGAGGCGGCGCCGCGCTCGTGCCCAGCTGCAGCTAGAGGGGCGCGCGGGCAGAACGCGCTCCAGGCCCGGGCCGGCCCGCGCGGCCATGAAGATGATGCTGGTGCGCCGGTTCCGCGTGCTCATCCTGATGGTGTTCCTGGTGGCCTGCGCGCTGCACATCGCCCTGGACCTGCTGCCCAGGCTGGAGCGACGCGGCGCGCGGCCCTCGGGGGAGCCCGGCTGTTCGTGCGCGCAGCCCGCCGCCGAGGTGGCCGCGCCCGGCTGGGCCCAGGTTCGGGGCCGCCCCGGGGAGCCCCCGGCCGCCTCCTCCGCCGCCGGCGACGCGGGCTGGCCCAACAAGCACACGCTCCGCATCCTGCAGGACTTCAGCTCCGACCCCTCCTCCAACCTCTCGTCCCACTCGCTGGAGAAACTGCCGCCCGCGGCCGAGCCGGCCGAGCGCGCCTTGCGGGGGCGGGATCCCGGCGCCCTAAGACCCCACGACCCCGCGCACCGGCCGCTGCTGCGAGACCCCGGCCCGCGTCGGTCCGAGTCGCCCCCCGGCCCCGGCGGAGACGCCTCCCTCCTGGCCAGGCTGTTCGAGCACCCGCTTTACCGGGTGGCGGTTCCGCCGCTCACGGAGGAGGACGTCCTGTTCAATGTGAACAGCGACACCAGGCTCAGCCCCAAAGCGGCGGAGAACCCGGACTGGTGAGTGGGGGCTGGCAGGTGCCCACCCCCAAATGCTGATGTTCGTCCTCGCTGCTCCCTGCAGGCCGCATGCGGGTGCTGAAGGTGCAGAATTCCTCTCCCCCGGGGAGGCGGCCGTGGACTCCTATCCCAACTGGCTCAAGTTCCACATTGGTATCAACCGGTACGAGCTGTACTCCAGACACAACCCGGCCATCGAGGCCCTGCTGCACGACCTCAGCTCCCAGAGGATCACCAGCGTGGGTAGGTGTCCTTGGGTGCACTCAGGGCCGTCTTGCATTGATCAACATGTTTGTCCATTCAGCAGATTTTACTGGCACCTCCTGCATGTCAGACCCCCTTTCTGGGTGGTGGGGAGTTGAGGATGAGTTCAGCCTCAACGAGATCTGCTGCCTCTGTGGACCTGACAGCCCCAGGAAGAGACACACACGCACAGTGCCCGATCCTGAGGAGGAACGAGCACTTCAGAGCCGTGCACGCCAGCCAGGCCGTGTGGAGAGGAGGGGGCTCCACTGGGAGGGGCTGAGGACCTTCCACAGGGTCTGTCGGGCAGCTTACCTTCCAGGTGGGTCCGTCTTGGCAGGGAGAGGAATGAGAGAGCCGTGCACACCAGCCAGGGCGTTCGGGAGGAGCAGCACGCAAGTTAGAAAGTCCCCAGTGCCGCTGTCCGTATGAGCTTCTCTCCAGCTCATTTTCCCCATCTGTCCAGTGGGATCTCGCTGCGTGGGACCAATGCAAGGATAGGATGAGATGTGCATGTGAGCAAGCTTGTTAAATATTAACTAGTACTTTGTGCGTGGCCTTCCACAACAGTCCCCTCGTGTGCACAGGCAGGGTCTGAGCAGAGGGAGGGCTTTGTGGATTCCAAAGGCCACCAGGCCCTTGGCAGGCAACTGCAGCTCGCCACCTCCCTCACCGACCGGTCAGCTTTCCAACACCAACACTGAAGAGGTGTGGGAGTTCTGTGCCAGGAGCTCCCAGAGCAGCTTCAGGGAGAGTGTGGGGCCCCCTGGGACCTGGGGCATCTTTGCCCACCTTAGGAGTGCTTTGTCCATCTGGACAAGCTAGGCTTGGCTCACTGCCACCCCTCTTTGGTCCAGCTGTCCCGGGGCAGTGGTGCCCAGGCTGCCTGACATTGCAGGGGTGTGGACAGAGCCCTTGCCAGGGAATCCCTACCCCAGGATTCTGGTGTGGCCTCCGCCTGGGTGTGTCCTGGTTAATTCCTGTGCCTACTGAAGGCCTGCCCCAGCTGATCTCGCTCGCTCGCCTCCTAGACCATGCTGGCCACATTGGTTCTCATCCAGTCTTCTGGGGTGGGGACCCGTCCAAGGACAGGCTGGCTGCTCAGTCATTCTGCAGGGCCAAGCAGGGCCTGCAAGGACGATGGGCAGACACAGCCGCATCACCCAGGCAGGACAGCAGGCTCTGGCCCAGGAGATCTGGGGGTGAATCCTGGCTCTGCCAGCCATTAGCCAGAGTGGAAGTGGGCAAATGGATTAACGCCTCCAGCACCTGGTTTCTCACCGAGAACACAGAGAAGGTTATAATCTGGACCTGGTATAATCTGGACTCTGACTTACAAATCTGAATGCCAAGCAAAACCCATTCACTAGCGAAAACTGACTCAGGCTGAACGTATTTAGGGGCAAAACCTAAATTGTCGAGGCTAGTTAAAAGTCCTGATTTTTCTCTGTTACATTGAATAGTCACATGTTCCTCTGAGGAACAGGAGTGGGTTTAATTATGGGGTTCTGCCCTAGACCCGTGTGGGCATGCCATGATCCACACCATGCACCACGTGTGCCTTTGTCATCGAAATACCTGCAGTTCCCAAATACATCTGGCCTCACAGGGTTGTTGGGGCTTAAATGTGCAAATACGAGTAAAGAGGTGAGAGCGGAGCCTGACAGCGCACCTGCTGGGCAGGGTCTCCAACACTGCAGCATTTTGGGGGAAGCTCTCCTACTGGGTGGGGTCTTTGTACAGCAGCAGCATTTCAAGGTGGGCTGATCCTTCTCATCTGGGGAAGCCAGGGCTGGGCAGGTGCCTGAGCCTCATGAGGGTCTCAGTCTAGATGCTGGGCCCTATTCTCCCTGCTGCCTTGGGCTTGGAGATGCTCACAGGTGAGTTCTCATTTGTGAAGAGGTCTGTCTTCCTGAGGAAGCAGGGGACCCTCACCTGTGAACCAAGTGTGCCATGGGAGCTGCTCCATGTCCAGGTCCAGGTCTCCTGGTCTGCAGGGAACGGCACAAGAGGGCTGGCCTAGGCCAGGAGGATGTGATCTGTCCTAGAAGGGGGCTGACCTGCTTGCTGACCCCGCTTGCTGCTGCCTGGCTGGCCTGACTCAGCCACGGCTGTTCCGAGGGCCCTTCTGAGTACGAACTTCCAGTTGGAGGATCTGGGTGAAGACCCAGCTGCTTGAGATAGCAGCCTCTGGCTAGGCCCTTGGCGTGGCCAAGCCAATCAGGCAGGTTTAGAGCCTGGTGCCCCTAGACAGGTCCTGCAACCAAGAACAGGGGTAGCCTTCAAAGGCCAGCCCTGCCTTCCAACCACCGCTCCACAGCGAGGGAAACCAAGGCTCTTAGGGCAGGAGGCTTGTCCGAGATTAGCACCTGCGTGCTCCAGGCTCTGAGTTCTGTCCCCTCAGCTGTCCGGCCCCTGGGTGCTCACTTTAATCTCAAGTCATTCATCTTACTATTAAACGTGAGCCCAGAAATATTGTTGTAATGGAGAACGATGCCTGCGAGTCTCCAAAGCCTTCCCTCGGAACGGTTCCATTAAATCTCTCCTGCTCAGAACCACCCAATCCAATTCATGGAGCGCCACGTGGTCTACAGCACAGCTGGTTAGGGCCAGCGGAGGTTTATTTATAGCTGGGCTCCTGGCTGCCTGGTAACCGGCCATTGCCACCTTTAAAGAGTCTTGGGATATTATCTACCTCTATTCAGCTTGAAATCGGGCATGCAGTGCCTTGGGCTGGGGCTGGCGATAATTAAATTTCTATCATGCACAATTATGGATGCAAAGAATGAATGACATCCCACTGGCATGTGAGGATTCGGGCAGCTTCTGGACTGAAATACAGACTTCATAATTGCTCCATCCAGATTGGGACAAAGACTGTGGTTGGGAGAACATGCCTGAACAAAGAAAAATGACTCTGCAGGACCAAAGTTCTTGACACTGATTGATCTGCCAAAAGGGGAAGAATGAGTCCAGCTAGAATCCAGGACTAACCAGCGGGTGAGCTTCAAGGAACAAAGGGCTTCCGCTGGGTCAGCCCACGAGAGGGAGCTGCCTGCAGGTACCTGGGAGGGCACAGCCACCGTGTCTGTTCCTTGGGAGCAGGGCTCCTTGGAAGGCAGCGCCAGCTCCAGAAAGGCCACTGTTCCCCCTCCCACCCACCCCAGGTGGCAACTGCCCCTGCAGGTCACGGTCCCAGGGCCTCGCTCGGCCGGCCTAGAGAGAGAAAAGGGAAGATGCCCAATTAGCTGGACGCCCATGGCCCCAGGGCTGGGGGACCTTGGGTTATCCTGAAAGAAGGACAATGACCACCTGCAAAGGACGATTTCAAGTGGAGCCTGGAGGAGGCGGCAAATAGCTCAGTCCGCACTCAACTCCCTTCCCAGCCGTCTGGTGGAAGGTGAGGAGCAAAAGCTCATGCTGCTGAGGCCTGGGGCCACCCAGGCACCGGCCTCCCCGTGCTGAGCAGAGACAGCAGCCCCCTAGCTGCAGGAGTGTGCCCCGATGCGCACCTGCCGACTTTCCTTCTGATGCAGACATGGTCCCCACTGGGGCAAGGCTGCAGTTTTCTTTTAAAAAACAGATCTTTCAAAATAAAAGGGGCCTTGAAGAAAATCGTGGAATAAATAACAGTCTGGGGTGGAGGC